CCTTGGAAAGAGGCACCCACTGGGAGCCGGCGCTGGCCCTGGCCCTGGCGTGTGGGTCCTGGGCTCCTCCTCGCACCATCCTTCCCTGCCTCTGGTCTGGGATTTTGGGGTCTGTCTGGGCCCTGAATGCTGGGGCTTCCTGGCTCTGGGCTGCTGGTTCCCAAGGTCCAGGCTGCGGCGGGGGCCACGAGGATGCAGCTGCCTGAATGCATTTTTTATGAAATTCCGTTAAAGTTTCTTCTCTTCATCTTTCCTGCCCATTGGTTTCTTTTGCTGCAGCTGAGCGTTCTCTTCCTCCTCCGTTTTCGGTGACCACTTTGGCGGTTCTTTTAAAAGGAGGCGAGAACGCGGGCAGCGCCGGCAGCGCTCCTCCCGGTCGCGCGGCAGGAGCGGCGGCAGTTCTTCCCCCACTTCTAGGTGCCCTCCTGTCACCCAGGGCAGACGCCGGGCGGTGGGGTCCGCGCCACTTCAGGGGCATTCGCAACAACCGACGGCCGCGAGTTGCCAATGGGGCCCCTTTCTCGGGGCTGCCCCTATGACCTGAAACTCGCTTCGCCCATGTCCTCCTTGGAGCGGGAGAGGGTTGTGGCTGGCCCCGGCCCTGCAGCCCCTGCCTTCTCTACCTGGGTTGGGGGAGCGGGGAAAGTGGTGCGACCAGGGCTGATGCTGTTCCTCCTGCCACCAGGTCCCCACCACGCGCTCTGCAGGCTCTTCCCACGCCGCGCAGCCCAGCGGTGTCTCCCGGCCCAGTGCACCTGAGCTCCGGGGAGGGCTGGGTGCGGGGCCACGCGCAAGATCGAGGTGCCGGCGGGTCCGGCGTGGGCCCGGACACGGCCCAGGCGCACCGGGTGAAGGGGTGACGAGCCAAGCGAGTTCCGCTTGCGGCTGGGTGGCAGCGTCGCAGGGTCCCACGCAGGCGGCGCGGCTTCCGGGGCGGCCTGGAGGCCAGGGCAGTGCCCCGGGGGCCCGGCAGGTGGCGCGGGCGAGCCGACCCTTCCCCGGCGCCGCGCGAGGAGATGAGCTCACGGCGGGCCCCGCAGCGCCGGACGCTGGTTGCGCGCTCCCAGGCGCCGAGCGGCCCCGGGCACGCGCGCGCGCCACCGGCCCGGCAGGTGGGTCCCGGCTCCCACGCCGCCTCTCCCGCCCGCGGGACCCTGGGCCGTGGGCTCCGCAGCCCGCCCTGTGCCTCCGGGAGGGGCGTTCCGGGCGCGGGGGGAACGGCCGAGGGCTGGAGACCCTAAAGGCGCCTCCTACGGCCAGAGGGGAGCCTCCGGCGGGAGCCACCTCTCCGGGGCGCATCATCCTGCCCCCCAGTAAGAGGAAGGCTCCAGAATGGAGCTCAGGAATTAGGAGTCTCGAGTGCGTAGGGCCGGGTTACTGCCACTCGGGAGCTGAGGCCGCTCCCTTCGCCTCTTCTCCTCAGGTGCTGTCCTTATTCCCAGCCCAGTCAAGAGCTACCGGGGCTGGCTAGTCATGGGGGAGCCCAGTAGAGAGGAGTATAAAATCCAGTCCTTTGATGCAGAGACCCAGCAGCTGCTGAAGACAGCACTCAAAGGTGAGCACGGGACCCCTCCTGAGCTGGGGTCACATTTGAATTGCTGGTTTCTGTGCTGCCATAGCCCCGTCTCTTGAATGCACAGTTGCCTGCTTTGAGACAGAAGATGGAGAATATTCCGTTTGCCAGAGGAGCTATAGTAATTGCTCTCGCCTGATGCCTTCCCGCTGTAACACGCAGTACAGAGGTTTGTCTTCAACTAATAATTAGCAACACCCAGCTCTAGACTCCCCTCCTATCTCTACCCCTAGATCCGGGTGCTGTGGACTTGGAGAAAGTGGCCAATGTGATTGTGGACCATTCTCTGCAGGACTGTGTGTTCAGCAAGGAAGCAGGACGCATGTGCTACGCCATCATTCAGGTTGGGGGTTGGGAGAGGAAAGGAAGCTGCTTCCACCCTTCACCTTCCTCTCCCTGGCTCACAGGCAGAGAGTAAACAAGCAGGCCAGAGTGTCTTCCGACGTGGACTCCTCAACCGGCTGCAGCAGGAGTACCAGGCTCGGGAGCAGCTGCGAGCACGCTCCCTGCAGGGCTGGGTCTGCTATGTCACCTTTATCTGCAACATCTTTGACTACCTGAGGGTGAGGCCCCGGCAGCCACCCTGGGAGGCAGACCTGGTGCTCTGACCCCTCCTCTTCCTCACAGGTGAACAACATGCCCATGATGGCCCTGGTGAACCCTGTCTATGACTGCCTCTTCCGGCTGGCCCAGCCAGACAGTTTGAGCAAGGAGGAGGAGGTGGGTGGCCCCAGCCCTGGCACAAGCACAGAAGGCTGCAGGATGGACAGTCCAGCTCAGCCGTGTGTCAGCCCACTGCTCACGGAGGTCTCTGAGGACTGTGTCACTTCTGGGGCAGGTTCACTTGTGTTACCCACACTGTCGCCTGCAGGTGGACTGTTTGGTGCTGCAGCTGCACCGGGTTGGGGAGCAGCTGGAGAAAATGAATGGGCAGCGCATGGATGAGCTCTTTGTGCTGATCCGGGATGGCTTCCTGCTCCCAACTGGCCTCAGCTCCCTGGCCCAGCTGCTGCTGCTGGAGATCATTGAGTTCCGGGCGGCCGGCTGGAAGACAACGCCAGCTGCCCACAAGTATTACTACAGCGAAGTCTCCGACTAGGCCTCCAGATCAGGGCTTCCTCACCAGCACTGGCCTTTCTTCTACCCACCTCTAAAGCTGGCAGTGGAGTCTCTGCCTCACCCAAAGACTTTTCCCTTCCAGACTTTGAGTGTCTTCCCTTCTAGACTTTCCCATCTCCTGGTGAGATGTTTCCCACTTATGCCGTGGTCCTGCCCTGAGCCCCTTTCCCCACCACAACCCACCACGGCCAGGCAGAGAAGGGCAACTCCCAAGAGCCACTGCACTGTGTAACCATTAGTGCAACTACTACCTTGGTGCCTCAGTTTACCCATCTGTAAAATGGGTAAGCATAGCCACTGGTGGGATATTTTGGGATGTCAAGGGGTGGAGGCAGAGCACAAGTCACACCAGAAACTGCTTTTTATACATTTTGTATAAGGACAACTCTGGAAACAAGCCTATTTCCTCCAGCCAGTTTCACTGAATGCTGCACCACATGCTACACCAGTTCAGCGTGAGAATTTTCTAATAAATCTTTTCTGATACTAAAACTGCTTCCTTTATATATCCAAAGGTCCGCCCC